CTCTGGAGATTTAAAATTGTAACATGAACCAACCACCCACTCCCACACACTTATGGTTCTTACTGTGCTTATTTAAAAATTTTTTTCATAGCATTTATTTATGATCTTCTAACAAACCTTATGCTACTTATATATTGCTTATTGTTTATCCTGTCAATTTTACATGACTATAAAGTCGACAAGGGTTGGGAACTTCCGTCTGTTCATTGATGTATCCCAAAGCCTGGAATGGTACCTGACACAAGGTAGGTGTTCAATAAATTGTTAGATAAATAAATCATAATCACATGACTCATTTTACCCAGGCAAAGGGCAAAACAGGAATACTACAGGTATTCATTCATTCACCAAAATAGAGTTCAGCATTTACTATGTGTCAGAACTGTCCTGGTGTTGACACAAGTCCCCACCCTTACCAAACCAACTGTTTACTTTAGGGCATATGAACAGGAATGGGAGGCAGAAGGATATCGTGAATCAATGAAAAAATATATTGGCTTTACAAATGTACTCTATATTTCTTACTAATCTCAAATTGGCTACAGTACCTCGCTTTTCGATCCTATTTTCCTTTACTCCACAATCCTAACAGTTTAAAATGTCGGCTTGTCAAATCCTTTAAATGCAGAGGAGATTCCAAAAGAGACAAAGTATTTGGGTGGTAATCGCCCATCGACTTTACTACCTTTAATAGTTTACCAAAGCGCGCGAATGTAAAACCCAGACCATGGTAAGACTACGGTGGAAATGGAAGGTGTCTCACTGAGGGTCCCGGTTGCCTTCTGCAAAGGTGAAGGTCGTGCCGGCCACGCGAGGAAATCTGCCTCGCTCACAACTCACAGGCACACATCAACACTGCCAACCGAGGGAGCCCAAAATCACCGCAAGCGAAAGGCTCCGGCGGCGGCCACGGGCCACAGCCCGCCTCCGCGCACACGCAGCCCCTCCCGAGCCTCCACTCGCCGTCTTCGCCCCGCCTTCGGACCGGAAGGAGTTGTTGGCGCTTCCGGTGGCCTGCGACCCCGTAATTGCCTCGGTGATGTCGTGGGTTCAAGCAGCCTCCTTGATCCAGGGCCCTGGAGACAAAGGGGACGTGTTTGACGAAGAAGCAGACGAGTCGCTCCTGGCGCAGCGGGAATGGCAGAGTAACATGCAAAGACGAGTCAAAGTAAACGTGGTGTGGACGGCGCGGGGTGCTGGTACAGCTGCACTTCTCCATTACTTATTTTTAGGAAGGTTATAGAGATGGAATAGATGCTGGCAAAGCAGTTACTCTTCAACAGGGCTTCAATCAAGGTTATAAGAAAGGTGCAGAAGTCATTTTAAACTATGGACGACTCCGAGGAACATTGAGGTAATTTTTAAAGTCTAAATGCTGAATCATTTATCTCTGTCTATCCAATTGTCTATCAAAACAGGAACTCAACGGATTGGAGCCTACTGGGCTTGAGAGCCCCGCTGAGGAGTCCGGAGGTTGGGACGCAACTACTGCCGCGTCCCCTCCCGGTCCCCGGCCACATGGCGAGCGGGGCGACACCGAAGCAGCCCACGGAGCTCGAGGCGACGCTGCTGAGCCTGGTTCCCCAAAGCGGCCGCGCCACTCCCCGCTTCCCCGCCCGGCTCCGGGCCCCAGGCCCTGGGACGCCGAGCCACCGCCGGCGTTTCAGACGCAAACCCCACCGCGACCCTGCAGCAGCCTGCCCCGCCTGGCCGCCAGAGGCACCTTCCAACTCCGAAACACATTTTTCAACATATAATAGAATCATTATCAGAGGTGGACACATTTAGAAGTTGTTCTTAATCAGAGGGCAGCTTGTGCTTAGGAAAGCCAGCCTCAGTCCTCAGCACCCAGCACCCAGTGCTGCAGGTTTCTCCTGGGTGAAGATGGACCAGCCCACCTTGGCCCTCCGGCAAGCTAGAACAATATGTACACGTCTCTCAAACTATGAAGAGAAGATTTGGGAGGAGTATGAGAAAATCCTCAATACCAAACTAGCAGAGCAATACGAGTCGTTTGTGAAATTCACACATGAGCAGATTATGCGACCATGTGGGACAAGCCCAACAAACTATGTGTCTTGAAGCTTTTTGTTGCAGATCTCGGTACCAGGTTTGACCTCAAGGCATGGTTGCTATACATTTTTTGCAACTGTTTGATATCACATTTCAGCTCCAACTTTGCATCCTGAGAACATTCCAACGTTTCTGCAGGTCCATTTTATACGACTTGAAAGACCTTAAAACTTTCTGGTTGCCACAGGTATATCTTTCTTTTCTGTTCATCCAGTAAATAGTCATACCCTACTGTGACAGATTTTTCCAAACAAAAATACCTGGAGCAGCAGTGTAGCAAAATATGCCTTCAGTGGCACTCAACAAATGGAGTTTCCCCAAGCACAGTTCTGTAAGAAGTGTGTGTGAGAGTGTGTATGTGTCTGTACATGTACTTTAGATTATGGTTTGTATTGTGCAAATTTTTTTGATCTTGGGGATTCTGGCTGTGGATTTGATGCAGAAAATTATGGTTAAAAACTATGGTCTACAGAAGATACTTAATGCTTTGTGACTATATAAATTGTAACAGTGGATTGTTTTATGTGTAGGTATTATTGTTAAATATGGGGACTGTTCACCAGGCACAAAATAGGAATCATAAATTAGGATGCAGGCTGGGTATGGTGGCTCATGCCTGTAATCCCAGCACTTTGGGAGGAGGCCGAGCTGGGCGGATCGCTTGAGGAGAGTTCGTGATCAGCCTGGCCAACGTGGAGAAACCCTGTCCCTACTAAAAATACAAAAATTAGGTGGACATGGTGGCGAGCACCTGTAATCCCAGCTTCTCGGGAGGCTGAGGCAGGAGAATCACTTGAACCAGGGAGGCAGAGGTTGCAGTGAGCCCAGATTGTGCCACTGCACTCTAGCCTCGGTGACAGAGTAAGATTCCATCTCAAAGAAAAAAAAAAAAAGTGAAGATGGCCATTGGCTGTGGTTATGACAATACAGTGAAAGTCTGTTGTCTTAGATATACAAATACATAGTGAGAAATTAGAACAAACTGGAGACTGGCCTTTGACACATGGACTCTGCCTAGCTGTGTTAGAAAAATATTTAACTCCAAGCCTTAAAATTCCCAAATGGAGTTGGTGCTTACCTCATTCACACAATCCAAGAGTTCACTGGGTCCTGAACCTCTAAAGGGAAAAGGTCTCCCCTGGAGCAGGAGCATCAGAGTTTGCTCGGGGGCATAAGGTAGGTGAGTGCTGGGCCGAGGCAGGCTCCCCTGGCACTGCTAGTTGCAGGAGCACTTTACCTTTGTATCAGTTACTAAAAACAAAATTTGAATCCTTTGGTCAGGTTCCCCCAAATTATTTTGAGGTAGCCATGTTTAAGTGCTTGAGCTTTTGTGTTGGCAAACCCCTGCCCAAGGTTGCTAATAGGGTATTCTGCCCCTTGTTTCCACAGCTGAGGCACAGAAAGTAGCCTCTTTTGTGAGGAGTTGGGAGTTAAGTATACATTTATTTTTTTACCATGATTTGTTCAGGACCACATTTTACAAGATACCTTGTTTCCTTTATTATTGTTTCTGGAAAGTCCTATTCATATTATTTTATTTGAATATAGAATATAGTTTTTTTAAATGAGGGCTTATTTTGAAAAATTCTGAGCTTAATTCAAATTTATGCCAATACCTTCCCAAATAAGGTAATAGTCAAAGACAGATGTTCTGATCAAATGGCTTAGAGATAGTCCTGGAATATTCATATTCAAAGATTCCTTATTAATGAATGTCTTTAACTTAAATCTACCCAATAATTGCAACATGGTTCTTTGTACATTTTCATTATATGGTGTTAACAAGCTTCACTGCAAACAAATAAATTACTTAAGTTATTTGTTTACCTTGTCTTCTTAAAAAAACAAAG